AAGGAGACGGCGCGCTTCTCGCCCTTTCCCTGCCGGTTGGAGCAGTTCACGGCCGCACAGCAGATCACCATCGCGGGCCTTGGCCCAGCCGCGCAGCCAGGCCCCGGCCCTAGCCGCCCGCCCGCCCGCGGACCGCCCCGAGGGAGGGAGCGCGGCGGCGACACGGCTCGGGACGTGGGCCGGCCCGCGGCGTCCGCGCCGTACGGCAAGATGGAGGCGCAGGCGCCCGCAGCGGGCCCGCCCCCGCCCCAGCCCCCGCCCGCGTCCTCGCCAGCCGCGGGTTCGGGCGTCTTCGGACCAGCGGGGCGCCGCAGGCCCCTCGCAGCGTCCGTCGGCAGGCGGGCAGACGGGCGGGGGAGTCGCCCCGGCGGGGCAAGTCCGTACCGCGACATGGGCGCGCCGAGCACGTCCGTACCGCAAGATGGCTGCTCGGACGGGGACAGAGCTCGCCTCTGCCGCCTCGACAACTGCTCCTGGGTCCTCTAAGAGGAGGAAGCGCCACCCATGGCACACAGTGTCCCGTCGGACAGCAGAACCAGCCGTCGTCCCACGACACGACCCCATGCCGCCCGCAGGGCGCCCCGGGGCTCGCGTCGGCCCGGCCGTACGCCAAAATGGCGGCTCCCGCGTATTTCCGCTCGCGCGCCGTATCGTCTTCGCCGCCTGCGCCGGCACACCTATTGGCCCCCGCGGCGTCCCGTCGCCGCGTCGCGTTGCTGGCCCGTCGGAGCGACGCCGCTCGGGTCAGTCGGCGGCCGGACTGGGAAGATGGACGCAGGTGAGGAGTTGCCGGGGGTCGGTCTTTCCGCAGGAGGTGCTCGCCTTATCATTGGCCTCCCCTGCTCGGGTCGGGCTGCCGCGACTCGCCTCGGGGCACGCCGGTGCGGGCCAGGCTGGGCCGGGGCGGCGGGCGCTGCGGGAGCGCGGGGCGGTGTTGGTGGGTGGTGGGCGGTGGGAGCGGGAGGGGGACGGCGGCGCACTGCGCCGCGGAACCCGCCGTCGGTTGCGCTGGAGCTTCTGCTTTTCCGGTCCCGTCCGGAGCGCTCCGGAGGTTGTGGCTGCACAGGCCCTTGCGCCAGGTCGGCCGTGGAGGGCGGCGGAGCCTGCCGGGCGGGGAGAGGCGCGGCGGCGAACGGGGCGGCCGCGGTCCGGGCCGGGGACGCGAGCGGCGGGCGAAAGCGTAGCCTTTCCGCAGCTGAGCGTGAAGGGATGGAAGCTCTTTAACTTTTATGAAGTTATTGGTAGGTTGGAGGAGAGAAACGTGACGTGTTCAGTCTGATGATTGTGCATCTTTGGTTTCAACAGCTACTCTGACCTACGACACTCTCCGGTTTGCTGAGTTTGAAGATTTTCCTGAGACCTCAGAGCCCGTTTGGATACTGGGTAGAAAATACAGCATTTTCACAGGTATCGGCCATGCTGGAGCCCACCCTGGTCTGTGTGTGTTTTTTTTCTTTTAAACAACCTCTAGAAAAGGACGAGATCTTGTCTGATGTGGCATCTAGACTTTGGTTTACATACAGGAAAAACTTTCCAGCCATTGGTAAGTACTCTGTTTTATTACAACGCGGGACAATGAGCACTTCTCTCTCTGTCTGCCACGACAGGGGGGACAGGCCCCACCTCGGACACAGGCTGGGGCTGCATGCTGCGGTGTGGACAGATGATCTTTGCCCAAGCCCTGGTGTGCCGGCACCTAGGCCGAGGTGAGTCACAGCCCTGGGGAGGGCGCATGGCCGTAGAGCTGACCTGTAATTTTTTTTCCAATAGATTGGAGGTGGACACAAAGGAAGAGGCAGCCAGACAGCTACTTCAGCGTCCTCAACGCATTCATCGACAGGAAGGACAGTTACTACTCCATTCACCAGATAGGTGGGAGGCTGCAGAATGTGCCAGGCCCCACCGTGTGTTGCTAATGTGTATCTGTTCCCTGCAGCGCAAATGGGAGTTGGCGAAGGCAAGTCCATAGGCCAGTGGTACGGGCCCAACACTGTCGCCCAGGTCCTGAAGTATGTACTGCGCTTCCACTGCTGAGCATGGGAAAGCTTATGGTCATTCTCCTACTCTCTGTAGGAAGCTTGCTGTCTTCGATACGTGGAGCTCCTTGGCGGTCCACATTGCAATGGACAACACTGTTGTGATGGAGGAAATCAGTAAGTGGCTCAGAGTTTCCATGGACAAGAAACTTGGTTAGTGAAAGCATGTCTCCCTTTCTAGGAAGGTTGTGCAGGACCAGCGTTCCCTGTGCAGGCGCCACTGCGTTTCCTGCAGATTCCGACCGGCACTGCAACGGATTCCCTGCCGGAGCTGAGGTCACCAACAGGCCGTCGCCATGGAGACCCCTGGTACTTCTCATTCCCCTGCGCCTGGGGCTCACGGACATCAACGAGGCCTACGTGGAGACGCTGAAGGTGGGTCCTGCCGTGCGGCGCTTGCCCTGAGTGGACCTGTGCTCAGTCCCCCGCCCCTCCACAGCACTGCTTCATGATGCCCCAGTCCCTGGGCGTCATCGGAGGGAAGCCCAACAGCGCCCACTACTTCATCGGCTACGTTGGTGAGTCCAGGGTTCCCACCGTGTCCCTGTGGCACCCACCTGCCCACCTGCCTCATCCTCCCAGGTGAGGAGCTCATCTACCTGGACCCCCACACCACGCAGCCAGCCGTGGAGCCCACTGATGGCTGCTTCATCCCGGACGAGAGCTTCCACTGCCAGCACCCGCCGTGCCGCATGAGCATCGCGGAGCTTGACCCGTCCATCGCTGTGGTACGTGGCGGCCACCTGAGCACACAGGCATTGTCGTGTTCTGCTCATCGTCATTTCGTTTTAGGGGTTTTTCTGTAAGACTGAAGATGACTTCAATGATTGGTGCCAGCAAGTCAAAAAGGTTTGTAGCCGCCCCACACCCACAGCCGAGCTGGCTGCACCTAACGGCCATGTCTCACTAACAGCTGTCTCTGCTTGGAGGTGCCCTGCCCATGTTTGAGCTGGTGGAGCTGCAGCCTTCACATCTGGCCTGCCCCGACGTCCTGAACCTGTCCCTAGGTGAGAGCTGCCAAGTCCAGGTGGGGTCCCTCGGAGGTACGATCTGTGCCCTTGCTTCCCCAGTCCTGGCCCCCTTGGTTTTGACCATTAAGGTGTGTGTGAGCCTGAGCCGTGAGCACTTGGCAGTGGTTCGCCTGTGAGACCAGGTATGGAGTGGAGCGTCCCCTCCTCCAAGCTTGCGCCCAGCAGCCCAGGACCCACCTCGTCTTCCCCACCAGCGCTGCCTGCCCGGGCGCTGTGGAGCTGGGCGTGCTACCATGGAGTCCTCAGGGGTCTGGAGCAGACAGAACATGCAGGCTCTGTGGTGACGCAGTCCTGGGTGGGGGACTGGTTCACTTGGGCACCACTGGCCATGGGTGGCGTAGACCCCTCGGACCATGGCCAGCGTGCCGCAGGAGCCGGCCTGGGCTCGTGCAGTGAAGTGAGTGGCCGTGAGCGCGTCCTCCTCATCTCTGTCTCCCTGTGGGAAACTCTACAAACAAGGCAATGGCAATGGAACCACTCCTGATGACCACGAGGGTCAGACGCGGGACAGAGGCCCCTCAGGCCTGAGATTGTGCCGGCCGCCCCCTGCCCTCCTCACCCTGCCCTGCTCCTCTTCTCTGCTCCCTCCCCCCATATTCGCAGGTCTGCACAACCCCCGGACCTGTTCACACCCGCATGGGGACAGCTGTCTGTGGGCTGCAGAGCAGGCACTGCTCAGTCTGCCCCACGCCAAGGGCCCTTGACTCACACCCAGGTGGCCCACCCAAGATGCCTGATGCGCTATGTCCTGTTCCTTCTAGATTCTTCTGATGTAGAGCGACTGGAAAGATTCTTCGACTCAGAAGATGAAGACTTTGAAATCCTGTCCCTTTGAAAATCCTGGGGTCGGGGGTGGCACCTGTGAGAGCCTGGGGCTCCTGGTGCCGCTGCGTTTCATCCATCCCGCCCGCTCGCCTGCCGAGGGCTGCGCCCCGTGCTGCCTCCCCCCAGAGGGCCACCCGCTGTGCTCGTGGACTGAGGCTGCGCTGCCCGGGAGGCCTTACTGCTTGGTGTCAGACTGCCCAGCTCAGAGTGCCCGTCAGGGCCTGTGCATCCGCACGCGGAGCCGTCTGTTAGGAGCTTCCAGAGTGTTCTCTCGACACTGCCAGCCCCGTGTTAGCACCTGGGCCTCAGTCCCACTTGCTCCCAGGCGCCGGTTCTGTGGTTGGTTTGGAATTAAAGTCCTGTTTGAAGTTGTCAGACACAGACATGAATTTCTGGGCGCTCCCTGAGTCAGAGTCTCAGAAGACCTGTGCAGGCTGGCGTGAGAGGAGCGGCAGCCACACTGCGGCCCCACGCCCAAGGACTGGGCTGCTCTCGAGGGGGGCGCGCCCACCGCTGTGTCCTCTCTGCCCAGCCTGGCTTACCAAGGGCTACCTCAGTGGGAGATGAGGTTGGAGGAACGAAGGCGAGGTTCCTCCTTGCTTTGGGGAGAAAAGTATTCAGGAAGTGGGTGTGTGGGAAACCTGAAGATGGCGTGCACAGGACACAGCGTGGGCGGCCTGGGCAGAAGGGCGGCTGGCTGTCCTGGAGCTGCTGCTGGAGCCTGCCCTCAGAGTGTCCCTTTCCAGTGCTGTGGCATTCTGTGGCAGCTTCCCCAGGTGTGGTGACGGGGGGGGGGCGGGGCCTCCACCTGTGACAGCCAGGCTTGAGGGTGGACGGCGTGCCTCTCCCAGGAGCCTTCCCCATGTCCTTGCCTTGCTGAGAATTGCCCTCCCATGCCGCTGAGGTGTTAGGTGGTTTAGGGCCAAAAGGGGAAAACCACTTGAGTCTTGTGGTGTGTGGTGGGCAGACACCACAGGGTGGCATCACCTGGTGGCATTTCCAGAACCTCAGCCCCGATTCCAGCACCCACCACCGCCTGACCCTGTGTAACCTGCTGTCCCGGGTCCCAGAGTGCACTCTGCCCCGCTGCTCTGCTGCCTGTCCTGGGAAAGTATCTTTGCCCCACTAGGAAATGTAAACAGGAGGGCTTGGGGAGCGTGGGCACTTTTCTCATGAGCAGCTACTGCGGCGTTGGCAGGACTCGCTGCTGCTGCTGCTGCTTGTGTAGGTCGGGGAGCCAGAGATCCCCGAGGACGCGCGCCGGACAGTCGGCACTGACCGGCCCACCTGGTAGCAGAGGACACCCCCAGCCCCCCAAGCATTGAAGACATAGTGTATTTCCTCGTATCCTTTCTCCCTTGGGTGTAGTTGGGGTGGGGAAGCAGGGAAGGCTGGTGCGATCTCCATTCCTTGGGCTCCACGTCCGAGTTCATGGTGCGCCGCTGTGCTGGGAGCTGCAGTGGTAATGTGTGGGACACCTTGACCAAAGGGGAGCTTTGTCTCGTGTGTTTTGAAAAAGGCTTAATGAAGAGAATGTTGTTCATTCTTAGTAGTATAGTTTGCAATTCTTAATGGCAAATAATAAGTTTCAGTAGAAAACAAACCTTGTGTCTATTTTTTCCTTAAGTTCTAATT